GTTCAGGTCAAAGCTATGAAGAAGACAGGAACTTAGAGCATTAAGAGAGAAGTTGGTTGTGCCGAAGCGAGCTGGCGTCTCAATTCCACGTAGCTTGTGATCTTGCGGCCTTCGGCAGTACAACAAGGCCAGCCTTTACAGAAGAACAAACTGTTCCTGAACAGTTCCTCCACTGTATTAAAAGCAAACATATTTTTTCTCCTATATTGAACCCTTCAGCCTTTTGTGTTTAAACTATTTCTCATCTTGTTTGAACTATTTTTTCTGGAACAAACATTTATTGTAGGCAGTGTAAATAACAGCTGGCACTCTGTTTGTGTTGACTTTTGTATGTCTTCTGGGCCATTATTTAGTTAGCAGAGAGTTTGGAGACCCAAATTCATGTCTCTGCCTTGTTACCAGTTTAGAGCTTAGACAAGTCTTTTAATTTTCTAGGACATAGTTCTCTTGTGAAATAGGGATAATAAGTACCCTTGCCCTACCTCATGGAGAGGGATGATAAAAATATGGGCTACCGAGAGTCTTAAGATATCTAGAAAAATGTGCTACAGAAAACAACATCATGCTAGTGTGCATTATTAATTGCCATTATTATTAATGCCACTATTGGCTTATCAATGGAATTTAGACTCTTCTTCAAGCATGCTTTTAGCTAAAATTTTTGTTGTCGTTGTTGCTGTTTAGACAGGGTGGAGTTATAAAAAATATTTACCAGAAAATTCTGACCTTTCAGGGAACAGACTGATCACTCAGAAAGGATTCTTTTAATTTACTTCAGATGCACTTTGAGAGGGGCACATGTGTGCACACATGTGTACACTCACATCTGTATGCTTGGTCCATTTGTTCTCAGGAAGGAAACAGATAAGAGGCACTTTCCCTTGTAGATTATCCTGCTCCTTCCTTTGGCTGTATATTGGACTGGAAAAAATAAGCTTTCTAAGTCCTGGGACGAAAGGGGTTTAGGATTATCTGTCTGTCTTTTGAACTACACCCTCCCCCCACCTTTTTTTTTTTTTTTTTAACTATGTGGAAGCATGAACAGATCTTAAAGTGTGCTAGGTAAGGGGGAATGAATTATGGGTAAGATGGTTTAGATGAAGATACAAGTCCACGAATTGCAGTTCACATCATCATGAGTGCATTTCCTTCAGGGCATAACCCTGGAGTTGAAGATATGAATCAAGTGACATTTTCTGCAGGTTGTGTTTGTAGAAGCTCTCAGACTTTTGTCAGGTTCTCCAAATATCTGTCCCCTCCTGTTGTTGTCTCTAAAATGTTAGTACAGTATTGCGCAGTTCTCCTCTAGTTTTCCTTGCGGAGGGGCTGCGTGGATTAATTAACAGATTACTAGCAAATGCTTTGAAAATCAAAAGGTCCTTCAGGAATAATCAGCATTGTTCGGTTCTCCTTTTGAATGAGTAGAAAGGATATCTGATTTCTTCAAAGCAATATAACTAAGATGGAAGAGAGTGTTTCTCTTGCAGTGATGCTAACTACTGTGTTCTGATGCACTACTCAGGTTGTATTATCATGCCATTATTACAAGTGAAGAAATAAATGGGACCTCACTGGGTCTGCCAGAACCTCACTGCTGCAGAGCATTACAAACACATTAAAGTGTAATTGACATCTAGTAGCTGTATGTCTATAATGTGCCAATTAGAATATTTAGCTTTGCAATAAAAGAGGAGTTAATAAAACACATTTAAGAAATGGAAAATAAGATTAGAAGTGGCATTTTGGCTCTTATTCAAGTGGCAGGGAACAGAAGAGGGTGTGGAAACCAAGCTCAGCTCAGTTCCCTGTGTCTTCATTCGTCACTGGCTCGTTCATTACCAAATGTCTATAGATATTCAGATACCACCCCTTCCTCCAAAGTATTCTACTCTCCGTTTGATTCAGTACTATTTTATAGCTTAATGTCATATGGAAGTTTTAGAATTCAGCTCCAAAGTAAACAGTAAAATGAGTTAAAATTACAGTTCATTGATTTCTTGCTGGCTTTTTAATTTATTTGTAAAACAAATTGCATAGAGTTTCTACTTTCTTCCCCTCAAAACTCACAACCCCAAAAATATCTGGCAGGGGGAGGGGGCTTTTATTTTAACCACGAGTGAACTACTGTTTAGCAACATTGACTACAAATGTGCTTCTTGGGAATTTCACCACTATATAATTGCCTTCTTCATTTCTTTTCTTGCTTAACTAGTGTATATAATCACTGATTTATAAGTGTGAGCTGTAATAATGTCAGCTGTCTGCTGGCATGATTGGAGAACTTATTATGAAATGAAGTTAATTTTATATCTTCTTTTCTTGGAAACTCTTTTATACTTAATTTTAAGCAGATAAGTGACATAAAAGACCAAACTACTTGAAGATAATGCATTTAGAAATTGCTGATTGATGAGCTTATGCTTATCTAATTTTGTTTTAAAAAGATTCTAATATATCTTTTGAGAATAGATTTTTGAGTGGAAGAACAAAACTAGTGTAGGTGGATAAGATACCAGCAAAAGAAAAATGGAAGGGTTCTGTTTCCCTCTGTCCCAAAATTATTTTAATGTTAATCCTAGAATTCATGTTTTAGTCATGGTTGTCAGTTGTGGAAAATATTATTTAGTTTAATAGTTTTACTTAAAATAAATGTTTGTGTTTTAAGCAAAACAGTTTATGTTGTAAAAGGGTAACAGCTACATTTTATGCATCTCTTTTTGCTGGATTTTCTTTTAGAGATAATGATCTTTAGGGCTGTTTTCTATAAATATGCATATCGTACTTGTGTTTCTGTTTAAATGCATGCGTAAGAAGAACTGAATTTGATTAACTTTATTAACAATAAATAATGAAGTGTACTCTTTTATGTTAACCCTTATTTCATTGTGTATCAGCCTTCAGACATTTGGCTATCTAGACAGGCAGTCATTTATATCCTTTTAAAAAAATTTATTGCTCTTTTGACTAATTGCTTTTTATATGACTTTTTATAAGCCTTTTGCATTGATACCATTTGTTAAAACACAGCCAGAAGAAGGCAGAGCAGCCTCGTTTTTCAAAACTTTAGTGTCATTTTTATAGACAAATAACACTTGTAAATGATGGATAATAGCTAGCAGGATGCTGTGTGGTATAAAATGTGCGTGAATTATATTTTCTGGGAGTTAGAAGGTTAACTTGTCTATGAACTAATTGAAAAGCTTTATGGTAAATGCATAGTGCTGTGTGCACATTATCGGCATGACTTAAACCAGCTGAAAAAGGGATTTTCCTTCCCTTGGGTATTATTCATTATCTCCTCCCCTTTTCTGGCTAGCTGATGTATATGGAGAGTATCTAATCATAATGAATCTATAGAATTTATAAAAAAGAGAACAGCGTAGATGCTTTTCACAATGAGTTGGCAGTTAATACGTTGCATATTAGAAATGGGATGGAGGTGAGTGCAGGCATTGAAATTATCGCTGCATGACGATGTATTTTTGTATTTGCATAGGCCTTGTTTATCAAGATGATTGTGGTTTTTGACCCTGGGAAAGCAAATGGTGAGAGATAGACTTGGTTTCTTCTGCAACTTGCAATGCATAGGTAACAGGAATTTATCACAAGCTTTTTGTTGAGGAAGGCTAACTCACATGTCTCTCTTTCTTCCTACATTGGACAGTTGTGTTAAGTTGAAAACACACCATCTTAATTTAGTAGCAATTCAGATATTCAGTCAAGAATATTAATATGTTAATGAGAACTTCAGAAATTTCACTTATGCGAAAGTAAGACTTTCCTTGCCCATTGAAGACATGGCTGTAGGCATCCATCCAGATTATGTGGGAGGAGGTAGGTTTAGTGTCATATTGATACTCTCCCCACCCGCTCCAGCTACTCTTTCTCATTGAGTGAATGCTGGGGAGAAAAGGAGTAGAGGAGGGGTAGGTGATAGTAAGAAATAGAAGGGATTTCTCACTGGGTCTGGTCATATGCTGGCTTTGTGTTTTCTGGGCCTTGTTGCAATTTAACATCTCTTTTCTTTATCATTGTTGTTTATCAGTTTTATGACAATCACCTAGATTGAATTTCTTTTCTTTTCTTTTCTTTTCTTTTCTTTTCTTTTTTTTTTGAGACGGAGTTTTGTTCTTGTTGCCCAGGCTGGAGTGCAGTGGCACGATCTCGGCTCACTGCAACCTCCGCCTCCCGGGTTCAAGTGATTCTTCTGCCTCAGCCTCCCGAGTAGCTGGGATTACAGGTGCATGCCACCATGCCCGGCTAAGTTTGTATTTTTAGTAGATATGGGGTTTCTCCATGTTGGTCAGGATGGTCTTGAACTCCTGACCTCAGGTGATCCACCCGCCTCAGCCTCCCAAAGTTCTGGGGTTTAAGGTGTGAGCCACCGCGCCCAGCCTGAATTTCTTTTCATTTACCCTGATTAGTATATCTGTGGATTTATGTCTTTTAACACTCCTGGAAACATCTCAGTTATCATCTCCTTAAATATTCCCTTTCCTCCTTCCTTTCTATTCTTTTCTTCTAGGTCTCCGATGAGACATATTTTGGACCTTCTCATTGTATTCTCCATTTAGGTTAACATTTCTTTATATTTTTCATTTCCTTGTCTTACTGTATTGCCTTTTAGGTAATTTTTTCATTTCTTCCTTCCAATTCACTAATTCTATTTTTAGCTTTGACTAAATGCTGTATAATCTTGCTAGCAAATTTTTTTATTTCAATAATCATAGTTTTTATTTTAAAAAGTTTTAGTTCTTTTAAAATCTTCCTTGTCATTTAAAAAATTGTGGTAAAATACACATAGCATAAAATTCACCATCTTCGCTATTTTTAAGTGTACGCAGTTCAGTTAATATTAAGTACATTCACGTTGTTATGCAGCCAATCTCCACAGCTCTTTTCAGTTTGCAAAGCTGAAACTGCCTGGTCATTTTTTTTTTTTTTTTTTTTTGAGATGGAGTTTCGCTCATTGTTGCCCAGGCTGGAATGCAGTGGCGCGATCTTGGCTTACTGAAACCTCCGCCTCCCAGGTTCAAGTGATTCTCCTGCCTCAGCCTCCCGAGTACCTGGGATTACAGGCAAGTGCCACCACGCCTGGCTAATTTTTGTATTTTTAGTAGAGACGGGGTTTCACCATGTTGGCCAGGCTGGTCCTGAACTCCTGGACTCAGGTGATCCACCCGCCTTGGCCTCCCAAAGTGGTGGGATTACGGTCGTGAGCCACTGCACCCAGCCCTGCCTGGTCATTTTTGATAGTCACTTGTTACTTATTTATTTTTGTGATTATGTCTTTTACTTCTTTAGCCTTTCATATGTAGTTATTTTATAGTCAGTATTTGGTAACTGAAGCATCTGAAGTCCTTGGCACTTTGCATCTGTTCTTTCTCTCACTCCTGATGTTTCGTTTCCCTGTCTGTTTAGTAAACCTTAATTGCTAGCTCATATTTGGTTGATCCTAATTGTAGAAAAAGTCTTGGGGCCTAAGTCAAGGATGCTTTTCTCAGAGTATTTGCTTTTGCTTTTGCCAGTAGTCATAGGGTGCTGCTGTCCTGCGGGGGTACTGCGGTCCTGAGACAATTCCATTGCCTTCCAGATGCTGCCATGTAACCCCGGAATTTTAGTTTAGTTCCCCCACCCAGCCACAGAGCTGAGGCCCAGCCTCCCAGAGATCACGTGAGATCACCACATGTCCTCACAGGACCGTTCCCCTTTTCTGAGGCTCACTGCCCAGGGATTTTTGGTTGTTACTGTTTGTTCCTTTTCCTTTTTGCCCCTGTAGACATTTTTTTTTCATTTCCTCTGAACCCAACAAAACAATAATAATTGGTTTTCATTCATTCATTACTGGTAGACAGTAAAACAACAAGAGTATTAGTCTGCCATACTTCTGGAAGCCTGAGCTGGTTTTAAAGGGCCTTCCACATGGGCACTCCGTGTGCTCCTCTGCTGGGCCCCTCCAACTGCAGCCACCTTACTCTGGCAGCCTTGCCTTCCCTTGCTCCCACATTGCTCGCAGCTTCTGATTTTATGAGATCTGCCTCATCCAGACCCTGCTGGGTCCATCTGACCCCCTGGAAGAAATCTCTTGGGCAGGATGACCTTGGTCGACATCCCCATCATAAATTCTACATCTGGCTTCCCAAATTAAGGTGCCTTTCCTCCACTTCAGAGGGAGAATGCAGTTCAGGTCCTTCCCAGTGCAATTTTAGCTAGCCTCTATCTTTTAGCTGTGTACCAGCTGCCAGTCCAGCAGGCCTCCAAAATTCTACGGAAATTATATCAAGTGCTGTGCATTTCTGCTTTGAAGCCTCTGTCAGTGGACTTGAGAGTCGGCACCCCCCCCCCCTCCACTGTGCTACCCATCTCTTTGGTGATGGTGGAGGGGATCACAGCACAGCTCTTTTTTTCCCCCTCAAAGAAAAACAAAATTCTCTGTTGACTTCTGTTTCTCACTCAGAGTAGGTCGGGGTATAAAAAATCATGAATCTAGTTATGACACATTAACTTTGAAAAGCTCCTTTGGAGAGCCTGGCACCTCACTTTGGAAATTTATATCTGTCATTGCTTGGAAACTTACTTGAAACTTCCAGTTTAATACCTGCCCATACAAACATGCAGCATGTGTTGCCTCCATCATGGGATAGTTTTTTCTCCTTTCTCTGACTCCTGTTGTTTGTTAAACATCATCTAGAATGGAATGGACTTCCCTCTTTCCATGCTGGCCAGTTGTTTTACTTTTTTGTCACCTTGGAGATAGTGCTTCTTACCTCCTGTGATTCTGAGACATAAAGATGATCAGGAAGCCATTACAGCCACTGCAGAGTCAGCAACAATAGGGAAGGGCCGTACACTGTCACTTGGCATGTTGTTTTATTTTTTTTAATGCCATACGGATTAACCATCATTAAAAATAAGGTTATATTTATATAGTTACTCCCCATTAAGGAGATGGAGCTTAACTCCTCATTCCTACAGCATGGGCTGCACTTTGGGACTTAGCTTCAAACATCACACTAGGGCAAGGAAAGAAAGTAACTTAGAGGTGGAGAAACCTGGCAAACAGTTTCTCATCCCAGTGATCAGTTCACATCGACTATGTCACACCTTGACAGGATGTGGTGAGAAGGATGTTTCATCTCTGTGACCTGAAAAACCCATAATCTGGGTCTAGTGATGAGTGAGAAAAGCATCAGTCAAACCTACATTGAGGGATATTTTACCAAATGCCTGGCAGTGTTCCTCAAGACCATCAACGTCATCGAAAACAAGGGAAGTCTGAGCAAAGTGTCACTGACCAGGCCAGGCAAAGGAGCCATGAGCTCTAAACGTAGTGGGATGGGATCTTGGGACAGAAAAGGACATTAAGGGGAAAAAAGTTGTGAAATCCAAAGAAAGTGTAGCGTGTAGTCAATAGTATCATACCAGTGTTGCCTCCCTCATTGTGACAGATGTACGTAGTAATGTCAATGGTAACAACAGAATAAACCAAGTGAGGGGTATCCAGGGGGTGAGGGGTATACAAGGGTTCTCTGCACTATCTTTGTAAAGTTTTTGTACCCCTAAATGTAAAACTATTTAAAATTCTATTTAAGTAGAATTTTTAAATATTTTTAAATAAAAATAAATATTTAAATCATTTATCTAATAGCTCAGAGAGCTGATATATATCTATAGTGTTACCTGTATTTCAGCAACACCTGTGACCATCTTTCAGAAGGGATGAGAAATTGTGGTGGAAAAGGTAGCCCGGTTAAGCAGGCGGCGCTTAGCACAGTGGTTAAGGCATAGCCTTTGGAGCCAAAATGACTGGGTTTGAAGCCCTATTTTGTTCCTTCTAGCTTTGTGACCTTAGGCAAGTTGACATTCCTGTGCCTCAGTATCTCTTCCTGTAAGATGATCACCCTGTGTTGAGTGACTAATGAGGTAACACATGTAAAGCTTATCTGGCATAGGCTACATCTCTGTTGTAGCACCAGGACTTTCACTGTATTTTTCCAACTTCTTCAAGTGACTATAAAGGTGACAAGTTTGTGGATAACACAGAGCTGAGCAAGCTCCTATGAAATTACCTGTTCTCGGAGGCTGGGGTTGAACCAAAGGAGGATGGAGGGTGTGTTTCCCTCATGGGTTGGGAGTGTCCCCTTCACGTGTGTGTGTGGGACCCCTTGGGTGTTCTCTAACTGCACACGAGTGGATCAGAAGGATACACTTAGTCATAGGCATTTTGTGTTTGTTGTTACACAGAACGTTATCTGTGATCTTAAAGACACGCATCATGACTGGCAATATCAAAGCCTGTTCTTTGGATCCTGCTGTGTTTCATGCCAGATACATTTTCATTGTCCTCTTTCAAAGGCACTTGCAAAGTCTCTCTGCCAGATCCTGGAAGTGGTCATCTTCCACTCCTGGCAGTTGGCTTCTTGGCTGACTCTTTGTCCAGATGGAGCACTGATGTGGCCTCTGAATGAAAATTAGACCTCTTTTTCTCATTATGCCTTTGCTAACTTGCCTTGGATTTGGAAGAAATGAGGACATACCATTTTCTTTAAAACAACAACCACGCTGGCTATATTCAGATATAATTCACATACCATACACCTCATCTATATAAAGTGTACAATTCAATGGCTTTAGTATATTTACAGAGTTGTGCAGCCATCACCATAATTTTAGAATATCTTTACGACCCTACCAGTAAACTCCCACTAGTGGTGTATGAAGGTTCCAGTTTCTCCACAGCCTCACTAAGACTTTTTAATTATGTGTCTTTTTGATATAGGCATCCCAATGCTACATGTGTGGTGGTGTCTCATTGTGGTTTTGATTTGCATTTCCTTAAAGACTAAAGATGTTGAACACCTTTTCCTGTGCTTATTTGCCATTCATTTATCTTCTTTAGAGAAATGTCTATTGAGATCCATTGCTTTTTTTTTTTTTTTTTTTTTTTTTGGAGACAGAGTCTCACTTCTGTTGCCCAGGCTGGAGTGCAGTGGCACGATCTTGGTTCACTGTAGGCTCTGCCTCCCAGGTTCAAGCTATTCTCCTGCCTCAGCCTCCCAAGTAGCTGAGATTACAGGCACCCACCACCAAGCCTGGCTAATTTTTGTATTTTTAATAGAGATGGGGTTTCACCATGTTGGCCAGGCTGGTCTTGAACTCCTGACCTCAAGTGATCCACCTCCCTTGGCCTCCCAAAGTGCTGGGATTACATGCATGAGCCATTGCACCTGGCCAAGAATGTTTGCTCATTTTAAAATAGGTTTTCTTTTTATTATTGAGTTGTAAGAATTCAGTGTATATTTCAGGTACAAGTCCCTTATCAGATACATGATTTACAGATATTTTCTCCCATTCTGTGTGTATCTTTTCAATTTCTTGATAATGGTTTTAATTTTGATGAAAACTTTTTTATACTTGTACTTTTCGTGTCATATCTAAGAAGGTTTTGCTAATCAAGGCCTATATTTTCTAAGAGTTTTATAGTTTTGTCTCTTACATTTAGGTTCATGATCTATTTTGAGTTAATTTTTGTTTATAGTACGAGGAAGGGATCTCTTGCATTCGTGCTAAGTGGTATGTAATTTTGGTAGAGGCTATACAGTGTGTATACATGGCTAGCCATCCAAAAAAAAAGAAAGACTTCGGATACTGAGTCCCTAATGAGCTGCCCTGGCCAGAAGCATTGCACCTATGTGGCTGTTTCATCATTCAAAATTGCTAATTAAAGGTCTGCTATCCACTTAACCAACAATGTTTATATATTTTTTTTTCTAAAATGTATGTAAATATTATTTTTGCTTTTTTCATGATGTCCTTTTATTTTTAACTGTCTCAAAAACTAGTTTGGAGCACCTTCAGTAAAAAAATACACGTAGCATGGTATGTCTGAAAGAGCTTGAACTTAGAGTGCAGAAGACCCGTGGTAAGTGCTGTACCTGCCATTTACTAGTTATGTCCCTTGGGCAAGTGCTTCCTCTGAGCCTCAATTTCCAGCAAAATTGTTGAGAAGAATCCATGAAATCATGTTTATAAAATGCCTGGTATGCCATTTCTTGGCATATCTTAGTTACTCAGTAAATGGTTACTGTTTTTGTAGTTGATACTAAAACTGTAGCTATCACTCATTTTTCTCCTGTGTGGTCCCTTTTATGATTCCCCTATTTGAATATGCCTTGGGTCAGTCCTTTTCTCAGAAAGTTAATGTCATTTTATTTTCTAGCTAGGGTGATTTACTCAAGCTATTTGAGAGTTGCAGTCTCCTAAGTTTTCAGAGTGTGTTCCCAAGGGAACCATGAAGAATAATAGTTTATCTTGATTCCAGGAAAGACAGTTGCTGAGGGATTCATGGAATACACGTTTGCATTTCTTTCCAGAGCAGCTCACAAATTATGTTTGTTATAAATGCTGGTTGCTTCTTTGCCAGAGAAGAAACTTCCTTGGAGTATTCCAGATTTCTAGTGAAGACAAAGATTTCTTTGTCAAGATGAGAAAGACTTTACGAGATTGTGGGGAGGTAGCATTGAGTTTAAACCAGTAGCAAGAGATTGGTGAGAAAACAAGATGTGACATTCTGAAAAGGAAGGACAAACTGCACCAATAGAGAGTCACAGATACCATGTTGCTGTGGAGGGGTTGAGGGAGTTAATAACACTGATAGTAATATTGGCAATGATAATTGGTCTTGAGCATTTATCATGTGATATGTGTAAATGCTATGTGCTTTAATCATGCATTTAGTATTAAATAGGCACAGAGATTCCAGTGAGTTGAGCTGAGAGTTAAAGAGATTGGGTAACTTATCCTGTGGTCATAGAACTAGTAAGTGGCAGGCCTAGGATATGAATCCAGTGTGGCTAGAGTTTTTTTTTTTTTTTTTTTTTTTTGAGACAGAGTCTTGCTCTGTTGCCCAGGCTGGTGTGCAGTGGCGTGATCTCAGCTCACTGCAACCTCTGCCTCCCGAGTTCCAGTGATTCTCCTGCCTCAGCCTCCTGAGTAGCTGGGATTACAGGCGCCCGCCACCATGCCTGGCTAATTTTTGTATTTTTGGTTGAGACAGAGTTTCACCGTGTTGGCCACGCTGGTCTCGAACTCCTGATCTCAGGTGATCCACCCGTCTTGGCTTCCCAAAGTTCTGGGATTACAGGTGTGACCATGCCTGGCCCAGTGTGGCCAAAGTTTTCAACAGAAATAGTTTTCTCTTTTTCTTGAATGTGTGGAAGACCTGAGAGCCCATGAACCCTGTGGAGTGCTTTACCATTTCTTCAGCTTTACTTATTGAACCAGCTGTTCAAAAAACCAGACACTTTTCAGAGTAAAGAGGCCTCTATTCGTATTTACCCCAGGGCAGACAGTATATACCAGAGTGCCTGAGGTGAACCAGAAAGTGTGGTTGCCTGTATATAAGAGTTTTAAAACAATACTATTTGGAGCACTCCCCACAAAAAAGGACATAGCCTTATTTAGAACAGATGGTATAGAGTAAACAAATGACATGGACAAAACAGAACTGCTCAACTTCTATTTTGATTTTATCATCTTTATCAGGAAAAATGATCTTTAAGTTGGAAAGGGTAGAATAAACATGGTTAGGAGACATTAAAACCCAAGATAGAAGAGATAATGAGAATGACTAAAAAAATGCCTTTACGCCTCCTGGGCACGGAAGGAACTTGCAGATGTGATTGTGGAACCACTTTAGATAATATTTTGTGAATCAAGGAGAATAGGATGCCAGAAGATTGTAAATGATTTTGACAAACATGTCCCAGCTTTCAAGGGGGAAAGCATGGTTTGGAAACTACAGATGGGTGAGCTTAAGTCAGTTTCTGAGGAATTCTAGAAGCAATATTAAGCAGACGTTTGTGAACATATAATAAGGCAGCAGTGAGTAATGGGAGACAGAAAGGATCCTCTAAGAACAAGTCTTTTTCTTGTTTAGATGGGATCATTCGTCTGATACATGAAGGGAATGCCGGATAGAGAGTGAATATTGATTTCAGCCAGCCACTTTGAGAGTCTCTGGTGTCACAGACAAGATGGAGAGATGTGACTAGCGTGATAATACAGTTTGATGAGTTTATATTTGCTGCCATAACCAGTGTGTGTGTGTGTGTGTGTGTGTGTGTGTGTGTGTGTGTGTGAGAGAGAGACAGCGATTTTTTTTTTTGTTCTAAGTGACAGGGTCTTACTCTGTTGCCCAGGCTGGAGTGCATGATCATAGCTCATTGTAACCTTGATCTCCTGGCCTCAAGCAGTCCTTCCTTCTCCGACTCTGAAAGCTCTGGGATTACAGGTGTGAGCCACTGTGCTGGGCCCACAACTATTTTAAAACTGGGTGATGAACAGATTGATCAACTAATGAAATAGCTTCTGGGGCAAAATGGCCTGTTGCTTGTTTTTATAAATAAAGTTGTATTGGAACACAGTTGTGCCCATTTGTTTATTATGTATTGTTTAAGGCTGCTTTCGTGCTACAGTAGCAGAGCTGAGCAGTTGCTTTAGAGACCATTTGGCCCGCAAAGCCTATAATATTTGCTTTCTGGCTCTTTAACAGACAAAGTTTGCTGATCTCTGGCCTAGACAGAACACTGGTTCTCAGCCTGCTGTACATTAGAATCACCTAAAGCATTCTTACTAATGCCCAAGCATCTTTCCTCCTCAGCCCCTCCAACTAAATCAGAATCAGAGGTTGAGCCTGGCATTTTTCTTTCTTTTCTTTTCTTTTCTTTTTTTTTTTTTTTTAAGATTTCTAGGTGATTGTAATGTGAAGTCAGAGCTGGAGACCACTGGCCAGGAGGGAGGGTGCTAGTGGGGAGTGCAGCAAGGGCGTGTGTGCCATCTCCTGTTTCCTATGAGGGTTAATGATGTACTGTGCAATCCAATCTCTGGATGACACAGAGGGAGAGGTGGACATGGTTCTTTAGATGACAGGGTAAGAACTGCAAAAATTCTGGCCCTAAGGTAACAAGATGATGTTGGTATAGTAAAAAATATAAAGGCCTTCCCTATGTACTAAAAGTCTCTTTCAGAAGTGTCAGGTGGTGATTTGGCCACACCCAGTGAAATGGATGTGAAAATGAGTTAAGGGTTAACTGCAGACTCAATATGAGCCAACGAACAGTATGTGATAACCAGGAAACCCAAAACGAGATAAAACCCAACAATAACAACCAAGGCAATCTCAGCCTACATTGACATAATTACAGTGAAAGCAGGGATAAAATTTCTACTGTATCTGCTCAGGTCAAATCACACCTGTTGGAGAAACACTCTTTGTGGGTGGGAATGTGGCTGGTTCAGCTTTGGAGTCACCTGGGGTAGTGCTTCCCAAGAGGCTGACCTCCACTGCCCTTAGAGCAGGGTGAGGTGCCACAGGGAGCAGTGCAGTCTTGTCTCTAAGAGGTGTACAAGTGGATCAGATGGCCATTTGGTAGGGGTTAGAAATGAAAGTTCATCTTTGGGGATTGTATTAGGATTTTCCAGGGAAATAGAACCAATAGGATGGATGGAAAACAATACACGTAAATCCTTAGGATAAGGAATTGGCTTATGTGATTATGGAGGTCAACAAGTTCCAAGATCTGCAGAATGACTCAGCATGCTGGAGATGCAGGAGAGCCAGTGGTGTGAGTTCCAGTTCAAAGGCTGGCAGACTTAAGACCTAGGAAAACCCAGTGTTTCATTTTGAGTCCAAAGGCAGGGAAAAACTGATGTCGCAGGCTCAAGGCAGTCAAGCAGAAAGAGATTCCCCCTTATATCTAGGAGGGGTCTGCCTTTTGATTCTGTTCTGGCTTTCAGCCAATTGTCTGGGGCCTACCCATGTTAGGGAGGGCAACCTGCTTTACTCAGATTGAAATGTTACTTCTATCCAGAAACAGCCAGAATAATGTTTGACTAAATGTGTGGCACCCCATGGCCCAAGCAAGATGACACAGAAAATCCATCTAATGCAACTTCCTCATCCTGTGGATGAGAAAACAGAGTCTCAGAGGATGTAACTTTCCCAAGGTGCCCCCACTTGGTCAGTGGCCAAGGTAGCTCTTGGGTTATTAGGTCTTCTCACTCCACAGCCCTATGTTCTTCCTGCCACACTGTTCAGCAGGTGTAGAGGTTGTGTTAATGACCTCTGTGGCCCTCTCCAGCCCTCAGGGTTAGACTGACTGTTAAATGGAAGAAGTCATTCCTCAGAAGGAGAGGCCTTAACCAGGATGGAGAACTGCAGCCATTGGGGGTGTGGTGCTTGATTTTGAAGAGACCATTGCCTAGATACAGAGGAGGTCAATGTAAACCCAAGTGATGTCCGCTGTCTTATGTACTTGGATTGTGAGCTCTTCCTTTTGTACACAAACACTCTTCAGGCCCCTTCAGAGCCCCAAATACTACTTAATCCTTTAATGCTGTTGCTGTCAAGAGGATGAGGAAGAGGGATGTCAGGCAGATTTCATGCTGGCGTGAATAATTAAGTGAGTGCAGGGCTACCATCTGAAGCTCCATGGGGGAGTTCCCTTTGTGCTGTCTGCATATGGCCTCCTCTTCTTGAATCAGCAGATGATTCAGCCGGAAAGACGAAGACACTCAAAGGGACTCTTTTTCAGGGATATGTCTCATCATAATAGGCTGTGCTCCCACCCCATGTCAAAGATGATTCTAGGTGCTTCTTATACATTATCTTTCCTGGTCTAAAAGACAACTATGAAAGGCAAGCTACACATTATTATCCCCATTCCATAAATGAGAAGACTGAGCTCTGGATGTATTTTCTTCATGTTGGAGGAAAATGATATTAATTGACAGGTCCCAGGTTTCTAATGTAATGCCCCCATGTGTTTTCACACTCTTGGCACTGAGCTAAAACATCTCATTTTAGGAACCAAGAATACAGTTATTAGAAGACCACTCTCAGAGTCAACTCTCGGGTACTGTCAAACAGCAGAATTTGAAATTCCACAGTGGCTAACACGCTGACACCCAACACAGTTCAAGTGTTGTATAAATAAAGTCAACAGCCTGACTTTTGAGTAAAACATAATTTTTCAACTGCTGCCAAGAGGAAGATAATTGATGATAAAAGGTAAACATAAATGACTTTTTGATTACCTGTTGGTGGTTGTTCTCTCTTCTTTTTCCTGATGCAGTGTCTATGAACCAGATAGAAATGCATTACGGAGGAAAGAACGAGAAAGAAGAAATCAAGAAACTCAACAGGATGATGGCACGTTTAATTCTAGTTACTCTCTCTTCAGTGAGCCCTACAAGGTAGATGGTTTTCAGTTGTTCATCTCTACCTCACAATAGCGTGGATGTGTTTTTCTTTCTCCAGACTAACAAGGGGGATGAACTCTCCAACCGGATCCAGAACACTTTAGGCAATTATGATGAAATGAAAGACTTTTTAACTGATAGATCCAATCAGAGTCATCTCGTTGGAGTTCCCAAACCTGGGGTTCCTCAGACTCCTGTGAACAAGATCGATGAACATTTTGTTGCAGATTCAAGAGCCCAGAACCAGCCCTCGTCTATCTGTAGCACTACAACTTCCACACCAGCAGCTGTCCCCGTGCAGCAGAGTAAGAGAGGCACTATGGGCTGGCAGAAGGCTGGGCACCCACCCTCTGACGGCCAACAGAGAGCAAGTAAGCACAGGCACAGGTTGCTTGATTTGCACCTTATCTTCCTCTTCTTCTTCTTCCAACTCAGCACAACAGGGCTCTCTCAGGACCTTGCTTGGAGATGGTGTTGGCAGACAGCAGCCTCGGGCCAAACAAGTGTGCAATGTGGAGGTGGGCCTTCAGACCCAGGAGAGGCCACCTGCCATGGCGGCCAAGCACAGCAGCAGCGGACACTGTGTTCAGAACTTTCCTCCATCCCTAGCTTCAAAACCCAGCCTGGTCCAGCAGAAACCGACCGCGTATGTGAGGCCAATGGACGGCCAAGATCAGGCCCCTGATGAGTCTCCTAAGCTGAAGTCGTCTTCGGAAACCAGCGTGCACTGCACATCATACAGGGGAGTCCCTGCCAGCAAGCCGGAGCCTGCCAGAGCCAAGGCCAAGCTCTCCAAGTTCAGCATCCCCAAGCAGGGGGAGGTGAGTCTTTATCAGCACCGTTCACATGCAACATCAGGCTTAATTTTTTTTTCTTTGCTTTCAGGAGAGTAGATCTGGAGAAACCAACAGCTGTGTTGAAGAAATAATCCGGGTAAGATTATTCTTTAAACAGTCTTATCAATCACAATATTGTTTGTTTTTATCCCGTCCTTCAGGAGATGACCTGGCTTCCACCACTTTCTGCTATTCAAGCACCTGGCAAAGTGGAACCAACCAAATTTCCATTTCCAAATAAGGTGAGATCTTGCATCCCTCAGGAGGAATATGTAGAAAATTAATTGATATTTCTTGTTCTTTCAGGACTCTCAGCTTGTATCCTCTGGACACAATAATCCAAGTAAGAAAGACTTCGCTCTGGAGTTTCATCTGATGTCGGTATTTTTTTCTGCTTCCTTTTTAAGAGAAAGGTGATGCAGAGCCAGAGAGTCCAGACAATGGCACATCGAATACATCGTAAGTTTCTTTCATTTTCTATCAGAGATGCCACCTCTTTGTACCTCTTTGTTCCTTCTTTCAGAATGCTGGAAGATGACCTTAAGCTAAGCAGTGATGAAGAGGAGAATGAACAGGTAAGATTCTCTTTTATGTCATCATCCTTTGGAAATAAACATCTCTGCCCTTTCTTTCTTCCAGCAGGCAGCTCAGAGAACGGCTCTCCGCGCTCTCTCTGACAGGTACATTTTGTCATTTTTATGAACTATAAATTCTCTGCTTCCCGGGGGCCTCGCGGGCTGGCAGCGCCGTGGTCCAGCAGCCCAACTGCAGAACCTCGGTGCCTTCCAGCAAGGGCAGCAGCAGCAGCAGCAGCAGCGGCAGCAGCAGCTCCTCCAGCGACTCAGAGAGCAGCTCCGGATCTGACTCGGAGACCGAGAGCAGCTCCAGCGAGAGTGAGGGCAGCAAGCCCCCCCACTTCTCCAGCCCCGAGGTAAGCGCTGCCTGGCTCAGGCCTCTCCTCTGTGTTTTGTTTGTCACCGGTTTTCTGCTTTCAGGCTGAACCGGCATCCTCTAACAAGTGGCAGCTGGATAAATGGCTAAACAAAGTTAATCCCCACAAGCCTCCTATTCTGATCCAAAATGAAAGCCACGGGTCAGAGAGCAATCAGTACTACAACCCGGTGAAAGAGGACGTCCAGGACTGTGGGAAAGTCCCCGACGTTTGCCAGCCCAGCCTGAGAGAGAAGGAGATCAAGAGCACTTGCAAGGAGGAGCAAAGGCCAAGGACAGCCAACAAGGCCCCTGGGAGTAAAGGCGTGAAGCAGAAGTCCCCGCCCGCGGCCGTGGCCGTGGCGGTGAGCGCAGCCGCCCCGCCACCCGCAGTGCCCTGTGCGCCCGCGGAGAACGCGCCCGCGCCTGCCCGGAGGTCCGCGGGCAAGAAGCCCACCAGGCGCACCGAGAGGACCTCAGCCGGGGACGGCGCCAACTGCCACCGGCCCGAGGAGCCCGCGGCCGCGGACGCGCTGGGGACGAGCGTGGTGGTCCCCCCGGAGCCCACCAAAACCAGGCCCTGTGGCAACAACAGAGCGAGCCACCGCAAGGAGCTGCGCTCCTCCGTGACCTGCGAGAAGCGCCGCACGCGGGGGCTAAGCAGGATCGTCCCCAAATCCAAGGAGTTCATTGAGACAGAGTCGTCATCTTCATCCTCCTCCTCGGACTCCGACCTGGAGTCCGAGCAGGAGGAGTACCCTCTGTCCAAAGCACAGACCGTGGCTGCCTCTGCCTCCTCCGGGAATGATCAGAGGCTGAAGGAGGCCGCTGCCAACGGGGGCAGTGGTCCTAGGGCCCCTGTAGGCTCCATCAACGCCAGGACCACCAGTGACATCGCCAAGGAGCTGGAGGAGCAGTTCTACACACTGGTCCCCTTTGGCCGGAACGAACTTCTCTCCCCTCTAAAGGACAGTGATGAGATCAGGTCTCTCTGGGTCAAAATCGACCTGACCCTCCTGTCCAGGATCCCAGAACACCTGCCCCAGGAGCCAGGGGTATTGAGCGCCCCTGCCACCAAGGACTCTGAGAGCGCACCGCCCAGCCACACCTCGGACACACCTGCAGAAAAGGCTTTGCCAAAATCCAAGAGGAAACGCAAGGTAGGCCTGGGGCTGACTGGGGTGCGGGGGCGGTGCTGATTGACTTTAGTTTATTCCCATACAGTGTGACAACGAAGACGACTACAGGGAGATCAAGAAGTCCCAGGGAGAGAAAGACAGCTCTTCAAGACTGGCCACCTCCACCAGTAATACTTTGTCTGCAAACCACTGCAACATGAACATCAACAGGTACGTGCATTCCCTCCAAAGTGGAAGTGAGCTAACATTCCATTACCGTAATTTCCTTTTTCAGTGTGGCAATACCAATAAATAAAAATGAAAAAATGCTTCGGTCGCCCATCTCACCCCTCTCTGATGCATCTAAACACAAATACACCAGCGAGGACTTAACTTCTTCCAGCCGACCTAATGGCAACAGTTTGTTTACTTCAGCCTCTTCCAGCAAAAAGCCTAAGGCCGACAGCCAGCTGCAGCCTCACGGCGGAGACCTCACGGTTTGTTGATGCTCTTCCTTTCCCAATTAAAATTTCTCAAAGATGTGTGTTGTTTGTTGTTTAGAAAGCAGCTCACAACAATTCTGAAAACATTCCCCTCCACAAGTCACGGCCGCAGACGAAGCCGTGGTCTCCAGGCTCCAACGGCCACAGGGACTGCAAGAGGCAGAAACTTGTCTTCGATGATATGTAAGTTCAGACGCTTTTAAATGTGGTGAGGGTAATGACGTTTAATATCATTCTCTCCTTGTAGGCCTCGCAGTGCCGATTATTTTATGCAAGAAGCTAAACGAATGAAGCATAAAGCAGATGCAATGGTGAGACCCTTTTCTTTCCAGATACGTTCTTCTAGGAAGACACTGTATTAACTCTGTTGATCAGGTGGAAAAGTTTGGAAAGGCTTTGAACTATGCTGAAGCAGCATTGTCGTTTATCGAGTGTGGAAATGCAATGGAACAAGGCCCCATGGAATCCAAATCTCCTTATACGATGTATTCAGAAACAGTAGAGCTCATCAGGTAAGCACCGTGTTTTCTTGCTGGATGAGGGGTTATTCTATTCCTCCTCCCCGCTTTTTCTAAGGTATGCTATGAGACTAAAAACCCACTCAGGCCCCAATGCCACACCAGAAGACAAACAACTGGCTGCATTATGGTGAGTGCCCATCTCCGCTTAGAATAGCAGCCGCTTCTGGGCCTGTTTCTCTTTTCGCCTGCAGTTACCGATGCCTGGCCCTCCTGTACTGGCGGATGTTTCGACTCAAAAGGGACCACGCTGTAAAGTATTCAAAAGCACTAATCGACTATTTCAAGGTACTGTCTAGTGAATGAGCAGAATTGTTCCTCACTCACTGTCAGTGTTTTTATTTTCTTGCAGAACTCATCTAAAGCCGCCCAAGCCCCATCTCCGTGGGGGGCCAGTGGAAAGTAAGTTCGCTTTTCCAAAGTCAATGCCGTAACCACTCTGGTTTTTCTACCTCTCCCCTTCCAGGAGCACTGGAACCCCATCCCCCATGTCTCCCAACCCCTCTCCCGCCAGCTCCGTGGGGTCTCAGGGCAGCCTCTCCAACGCCAGCGCCCTGTCCCCGTCGACCATCGTCAGCATCCCACAGCGCATCCACCAGATGGCGGCCAACCACGTCAGCATCACCAACAGCATCCTGCACAGCTACGACTACTGGGAGATGGCCGACAACCTGGCCAAGGAAAACCGAGGTGAGCGCACACCCCACGGGGAACCAGGGGCTGGCATTCTTAACAACTCTTTCTGTCCCCCTAGAATTCTTCAACGACCTGGATCTGCTCATGGGGCCGGTCACCCTGCACAGCAGCATGGAGCACCTGGTCCAGTACTCCCAACAGGGCCTGCACTGGCTGCGGAACAGCGCCCACCTGTCATAGGGACCTCACCCTGGGGCCAGAGTGGGCTCTGGTCTCCACAGATGGCTCAACGTTTTTGGACACTGTGCTACTGAAACTCCCAGCCACAGCATTTATCAGACTGCGGTGAACATTTCCTCAGCATTGAACAATGATCTTTTGCAGGGCATGTGTGTTTGTATGTGTGGGTATATAAGAAGCCGCCTGTGTATGTGTGTAAGATACACAGCTCTTCAGAACACACCTTCTTTGTCTAGTTTCCATAATCCCAGGCTAGACAAAGTGATCAGAGGTTTCTGACTAGAGGAAGTACACACACACACACACACACACACACACACCGTACACTCACACACAATCACAGACACACACTTTCTATTCCATTCCAGTGCTAAACCGTGACTTCTTAGAAAATTCAACCAAAATCTCATGGGTTAGTTAACCAGGTGCAATACAGCACACCAAAAGCTTGACTGCCAGTGAAGATGGACCTGCTCTTATACTGTTGATTACTTTCAGTATTAATATACTATTCCCCAATTATTTTTTGATTGGTATGTATTAATGGGTAATTGAATAATGAAAATAAGCCAGGTATTTTTGTGCCGGAAGTTTACTAGATTGCATGTTACCAAATACCCTGCTCTTCCTCTAATTCCCTTCCCCCATCTGACTCTATTATCAACTAAATGCATTCCAGGCAAACAGATGGACACTCACAGCCCTTCCCAGCCCCACCTCCAAGTAGTATGCAAATGGCACTGAGATTTAGCAAAAACGCGGCGTCTTTGAAAGTTAACAGACACTAAGGTAGCAGTGCCTGTGTGTTGGAGCTCAGTTAGGAGTTGAAGTTTTCTGCACCTGTGATAACAAGCCCACCAGCCACATGCATTTCTTCTTCCTGCCACTGTGACTCGGTGGCTGTAGAGCCACATGGCATTTGTCAGCCAATCTGTTTCAAGTCTTTTCTTTCCACCAATAGCTTTCTTACAGATTTTCTTGGCTAAATGAGGCCATTACCTAGATTGTCCCTTCAGTAGGAGCCTGAATCCTTCGCTTACCAGGCTGAGAGCTATTTGCCATGATAATGCTGATTCTCTCACTCCTCATGCAGAATGTGCACCTGCAGCCCTTTGATGCGTTTTGATTTGGGGGCGATTTTTCAGGCTTTGATTAGCAGGCTGCTTGCAATGCAGAAGATCACAGTTCCTTTCTGGGGCAGCAGCAACCAGAGCCTCTTCCTGTGTCCTGTGTGTCTGGTATGTTTACACCTTGCTCTGAGTTTTTCTCTTGTTTTCTTTTTTTAATTAAGTTTACATTTTAGTTTCTTTGACATCTTGTTTACAGTTTTTGTCTGATGTTTTTTCTTTTGTAGTGTCTTATGCCCTAGATTTAGTCATCTTGTTAAATATATTTGGATATGAAATCTTGACGAAAAGAAAATAACTCCTGAAAAAGAGGGTCTATCTTGCCACACGTTAAAAACAAAAATAATGTCCTTGTGGCCTCTTACTTGATAAAGTTGCACCAGGACGGTCTGAGAAAGGCAGGCGGTGTAATATGTGGTGCAATCCATTTTTTCAAGGTGATGACGGCACAAAATACTTAGACTAGATGCTGATCCATAAACATTCACTGATATTCTTACAGGTTGGTTTGCAGTGTTAACATTTTTGTTAGCCTGATCTGTAGGTGGGAAGTAAGATCATCATAATTCCTTAGCTCTGAGCACTGATTCAAAATTGTATAAATGACTGAACAACTTAGATGATTTGAAATTAATTGAAAATAAGAAGGGCTTGTGGAATTTGCATTTGGCTTTGGCCTTCAAGCATTTGGAAATATTAAGAGAATTTCCATTTTACATGTCTCCAACTGGGGTGCTTCTTACAACCCTTTCACTTTTTTTTTGAGACGAGTTTCGCTCTGTTGCCCAGGCTGGAGTGCAGTGGCACGATCTCGGCTCACTGCATCCTCTGCCTCCTGGGTTCAAGTGATTGTCCCGCCTCAGCCTCCCAAGTAGCTGGGATTACAGGTGTGCACTACCATGCCCAGCTAATTTTTGTGTTTTTAGTAGAGACTGGGTTTCACCATGTTGGCCAGGCTCGTCTCAAACTCCTGACCTCAGGTGATCTACCCGCCTCCACCTCCCAAAGTGTTGTGATTACAGGCGTGAGCCACCACACCCAGCCCTTTCACTAATTTTTGGCAGAGTTCACAATCCCATCCTATGTCAGAAACTTGAACCTAACTTAAGAAATTTTGAGTCATTTTTTTGGAGGACTGAGGCTTTGTTCTACCTACTCTTGAAGAATCCTGATGAAATATTCAAACACATAAAGGGATGGCCCTGGAGGTCTATCCTGCATACCTGGAGAGCTTCTCTGGTCCTGCCCACCTTGAAAGTTGCAGACTTTGTTGTAACATCTATGTGATGAGCTTCCCTGTGAAGCCCCATTTGACAGGTGGGCCAGCAGTGTTTTATCAGCACTCTGATGGCCCACATTTCCCAGGAAAACTTCTTGAAACTTACCGTTGTGGGCAGTGGTCAGAGCGTGTAGTTCTTATGACTGTCTTGTTTCATCTGTGGAGCACGTGTGGAGCACGTTGGTACAGCAGTTTCTGTGGGGTTTGGCATGGGTGATTTTGGTTAGTAACCATCCTCCAATTGTTGCTTGTGAAAGTCATTCATAACTTGTTCCTTTTACTTAGTTTTGTTGTTACTGCTGTTGTTGTTGGTTTGGTTGGTTTTGAGACCGGGTCTGGCTCTGTAGCCCAAGCTGGAATGCGGTGGCGCGATCATGGCTCCCTGCAGCCTCAAACTCCTGGGCTCAAGCAATCCTCCTGCCTCAGCCTCCCAAGCAGCTGGGAAGATAGGCACGTGCCACCACACCCGGCTAATTTTTTCTTTATTTTTTTTGTAGAGATGGGGGTCTCACTATGTTGCCCAGGCTGGTCTCAAACTCCTGGGCTCAAGCGATCCTTTGGCCTCGGCCTCCCAAAGTGCATGAGCCACCATGCCTGGCCTGTTTAGTTTTGTTTCAAGTTGAAATACCTTTCTTGTGTTTTCTAATTAGAAAAGTAATATCTACTCATTGTAAAAACTCAAACAGTGCAGAAATGTAGAAAGTAGAAAGTGTAAGTCCCTGGTTGTCCCTTCTGCCTGAGACAACCACTGCTCACAGTTTGATGTATATCCTTCCAGAGACTCTCAAATTTAAGCAAATAATTTTTATTACCATGTCTTTTTATTTGAAGACGTACATTTGCCTCCAAAGTTCAACACAAGTTCAACTGACCATATCCTTCCATGACCTGAATAGATGCTATCCTTTATCACGATGTTCAATTGCCTTTGAAAGAGAGTAGTCCAGGTATATTCCTGATCAAAATTTGGCATTTTTGATGATACTACTCTACACAGATCAGACTCATGTGCAGAATCGTGCCTGGAGAGAGAGGTTTGGTTAAGACAGAGATTTCTGGAAACATTCAAATTGCAAATGGAAACTTGAAACCCACAATCTAATGAGGAATGTACTGGAAAAATAATCTGAAGAGTTGACAAATTGTGTACTAGATTGAACACATGGAATGCAATGCAATGAGACTTTCTGCACTAAAACTTATCCTCATATGTACAACAATGATGTGTGTATTATATAACAGTGATGTGTACATTTCTGACACCCCATACATAATATACACAGTTTGTATAAATGCATACATTTAAAAATATATATGTACAATACAGCTAACATAAAACTGTAGTACGCCTGAAGGATATTACTAGTGCCTAATATTGAGTATGAGTCACTGCGTGTTCGCATCAACTTGGAAGTGCAGTAATTGTTATAAAATTAATCAGTGCAGCCAACATTATTTATGAATCACATCTTTGAAACTGTGCAGTAGCATATACATATATATTTTTAAATAACATTTTTCACAGTTTTCCAGAGTTACTGTTGAAATCTGCATCACCAAAAAAAAAAAAAAGCAAGATTTTTTTAACAATGTAGACACTCTTCAGACCCAGTAATCTGCGTGTGATTTCCTATTTGTAGATTCCCAAGAGACTTTAGCAGTCACCAGCCTTAATGCATGTACAGGATATTATTGTGACTTAATTTATCTGCAGTTTTTAATCCATGTGAAATTGGAATTTATAAACGGACTTGGATTAAACATGTCTGCCTTTCTAAGGTTGCAAATGTTACATTAAATGATTTATGTTGTAAATGAGAGAAGTTGAGTTGTACGTAAAAGACATCCACCAATTTCTGTGAATATTTTTACACGGAAACTTGAGAATCAAAATACGTTCAAGTCAGTTGTTCTGGCTCCCAGTTTATAATCTCGAAAAGCAATCTTTTTGTTTCATAAATGGCTTAAATGTAGCTCCCACAGATTATCAGTATGAAGTCTGACATTTTTCATGGAAAAGAAGTATGTTTTTCTTCATTATAACTATAGTTTACTATTTGTCTTTGCTATTTCCTGATACATACACATACGCACACACGCGCGCACATGCATGCACGTATGCACATGCACGCTCCCAGTGTCCCAGTGAAGGCTCAACAGGAAGCTTGAGAAGGTCATCTCAATGGCCACAGGGTTCCTGTTCAACCAGTAGCCCTGGGATGCCGCTTTGCTTGTCATTCTTTAGTGTCACAAGTTAGTTCCCTGACTTGTGTGCAGTCAGGGAACTGCACACAACTGAAACCAACATGGTGGAATCATGTTTGCAATATTTGGTTGAGTAAAATAAGATAATTTTGAACTAAAGAAGACGGAGGCATTAGACCAGTGGCTTGACATGAAGCATCCCCTATGTGGGAGGGTAAGTTTGTTAACTTCATTTTTAGTCTTATCTCCAACCCTTTTCCTTATCCTCCTCCCCAAACTAAAGAAGCAGAAACAGCAACAAAAGCAAAACCATCCCTTCACCTGATCCAGCCCATGTCCTTAGATTCAAATATCCTTTGTCTTTTTCCCATTATACCATCTGACATAACTCACTCGTGTCTAGAGAGAAAAATGCAGAAAGGGTTTGTTTGCAGATGGGCAGTTCAGTTGAGTCCTCATTAACCAGGCAGAGGGGTGCAGAAGAAGCCTGACTCAGGGTCACCATGGAGAACTCCTCATCCCAGAGATGGGTGGGACAGGAACTTGGCTTTGCTTCACCAACCACTGAGCTTGATACTCTTTCAGAGGTGGTTTGTGCTAAGAAACACCCAGCAGTCTTTCAAGAACGTTCTCTTCTGTAGCTTTGCCTGCTACACAGCTGAAGTCTGTCCCTATAAGAATTATATTTGTAAAAAGTAATACATTTTCGAAGAAACCCGGATCAAGTGGAATCTTGAAAGTTTTTTTAATGAAAGGGGAAAAACAACCTGACCACATAAACTGCACTTCCAACCATTTGGAACCAGAGTTTATGTCCTCATTTTCCCATTCTCAGAAGAGCACAGTTTTTCAATATTACAACTTCCTGGCAAATAGCACAAGAAATGTTCAGACTTGAGATTTGTGTTCCCTTTGTCCAGATTATTCTGTATATGTCACCAAAGGGGTTAACTTGTTTGCTTGGCATGAGGAAAATTATAAACTCCGTTCTCAAACTAATTACATCTGCCCACGGTTTTGGTTTTTATTATTTTAATTGGCACTCCGAGGCAGCAGGGGGTAAATTTTGTGTTGGCTGCAAGGGGATTTAGGTTCACAGCTCTTACTCACAGTAATGGGAATCAAGGGATTAAATCTCTGTGTGTTACTTTGAAAATCCACCTCTTACAGCCAATTTTATAGACATTGATCTGAGGGTTGAATTCAGGGCACTAATTGCCAGTCAGTACAAGGGTCAGCATTTGTGTTGAAGCACCAGGGGTATTGATGTAGCCTGAAAAGCTGAATCAGGGACTTGGGTTTTGTTTTGTTTTGTTTTTTTTACCCATTTTTAAAATAGGAAAGCTCATCCAGAAATACTTGGATCTAGACATGATATAACATAGCACCAATGTTTAGGATTTTTAGAGTGCTGTTGGGTAATTAAAATAATATCAATGTTCTAGTTTCCTTATCGTTGCTTTTTCAATTTTCCAT